CTTGGACCTTAGACCACTCAGACGCTAACAAACCAAGGAGAAACCCAGCCGTGTCAGGCCTAGAAATGTCTGCCCCCACCCCCACCCCCCTCAAGACGGTGACTAGGCCGGAATTCTCCTGGTTGATAAATGAGAGGAGCTGAGAAGCGCTGAGATGCCTGTTTGGAGCATCTGATCTGTAGAAGACGAATCTTCACTGTGCCATGGAGATGTTCTGGGAGGGAGAGCCGGCCCAGCTGCCTGAAGGAGGACGCGAGAGCGAGGGGACGGGTGAGAGGAATGCTTAGCGGAGACGGACTGGAGGTGCCCGGAGAGGAAAGGGGAACGGAGGCTGGATCTCGGGAAACCTCGTCGGCAGTGTCATTAGAGGAAGGATCGCGTGTCTCGGGGATACGGATTTTGGAGGAAAAGCAGAATAGGGACAAAGGTGAGGTGTCCGAACCGGGGAGATCAAGACCTGTAAGCTGTGGTGGGGGACCCAGGGACCAGCGAGGACGGGAAGGCGGGGTTTTGGGGGGACCCCGCACGGAAGGTGGCTGGGGGTCGGCAGCCGGCCTCGGAGCTGCTGCCGCGTTCGCCCCGAGGCAGGTCAACTACCCCGGGCGGGGAGCGGCGGGGAGCACCGAGAGGGGCCTCGGTTGCCATGGCGCTGGGCGGGGAAGGGGCGACTCGGGCCCCGCCCAGAGCCCCGCGGGGCCGCCGGCTCCAGATGGTCCCGGGCCTCCCGCGGGAGCCGGCGGCCTGCGGCAGGGGGAGGCTATTGTCCTCCTTCCGCGGCGCCGCAGTCCCGCCGCTCGCGCCCGCGCGCCGCCGCCACGCGCCCCGCCGCCGCCCGCCCCGCGCGCCCCCCGCGCCGCCTGCGCCCCGTGACAGCGCCCGCCCGCCGCCCGCCGTGCGCCCGGCCGCTGCCTGCAACCGCCCGTCGCGGCCGGGCTGCAGGCGCGGCAACTACCGGTGCGCCCCCGCCCGCCGCGCCCCCGCCCGCCCGGCCGCGGCTCCGCGCCGAGGTAGGTGCCGGCGCCCCGCCCGCTTTGTCCCGGCCCGCGGGGCGGCGCGCTTTGTCCGGCCGCGTGCGGTCGGCGGGGTCGGGGTCGGGGTCGGGGTCGGGTCCCGGCGGCCGGGGTGAGCCGGGGCGGGAGCAGGCGGGGACGGGACGGAGAGGGTCCCGTGCCAGCCACACAGGTACCGGGATGAGGGCGGTGGGGGCCAAGGCCACTCGCTTGGAACTTTACCCCATTGACCCCAGGACATTGCATGCTTGTGTGAGGTGCAGGTTTGCCCCGGTCTTAACCTGCTACATGTCGTCTGCCCTCCCCCTCTCGGAGCAGCCACAGTTCCAACGCTGGAGAGCCCGGGGGTTTCAGGTATGGGCAGAGGTAGCAACAAACCAGTTTTCTGTTCAACTCTGCCTTCCCGTGACTTCTCTAGCTCTGCCGTTCTCCTCCCGCATATCTGCGGTTCGCTGTGCTGTTTCTTTCATTACCTGTGGTACCTACTCCATCTTCATCTTCCTCTCCCATCGCCTGAGCTCCTGAGGGGAAGTGATATTTGAGTTTAGTGTGGGGTAGGGCCTGAGCAGACCTAGAAGCTAACCCTGGGTCACACTCACCCCTGAAACTTTGTGTCTTCTCAACACTCATGGCTCCTCTAACCAATTCCAGCTGCTTCTCATCTTTGGACAAGGGTGGCCCTCAAAGTGTGGTCCCCAGACCATTAGCTTCAGTGTCACCCGGGAACAGGTTAGAAATGCACATTCCCAGGTACCACCCCAGAAGTACTGAATCGTAAACTGGGGGATGGGGGGGTGACCTGTGATTTAACAGTCCTCCAGGTTGTTGTGATTCATGGAAGTTTGAGAATCCCCAGACCTGAGCTGTTGAGCTCAACCCTGAAAGTATTCCAGCCCAGGAGCAGGTCTTCTCCAATCCCGTGTTCATTCTTTCCTTGAGCTTCTCTCTAGTCCTAAGAAAGACATTAATTCCATGGCCAAAAAAAATGAATTATAGTCAAGTCATTCAATATCTCTTTATTGAATATCTGTTGTACTGAGTCTGGAAAAACACCAAAACGAGTAAGACAGCCCTTGTCCTCAATGAGTTAAATGTGGAGCGGGCAGAGAGACACGTAAACAACTAACCGTAATGCGATGTGATAAGTACAATACTAGCTGCATGCCGAAGTGCCCTGGAAGCACAGAGGAGGGAATGATCAACTCTGAGGGAGGGAAATAATTCATCAGGAGCAGGATGTGGTGAGAGGAAGAATTAGGATACAAGGCAGCCTGTAGCCCAGGGTATAGGATTTCTAGCTTAACATGTCAGCTGAAAGAGAGGAAAACTGCCCTGGAGGATCGGCACGGTGAGCCTAGTCTGCCTCCAGCAGCGCCTGGAGTACATTCCAGCAGGACCCCAAGCCTGCAGCCGGCGGGGGTTGGCATTCTTCTAGCACTAACAGTGTAAGCTACTTGGGCCTGGCCTTGAGGTCAATTGCTAAGAATAAGGTATGATGAGACTGTAATCTGGATTAGCTACTGCACCACCCTATTGCCAGACTTCAGGAATCTGTGGAAGAGAGGACGATTGAGGATTCTCCAGCTTCCTCATGACAGGGGGTCATGAAGCTGGGGGGCTGCTGGCCGACTGAGGAAATGTGAGCATGGAGACCCTGGTCATAGGTGAGGAATGATCTACTCAGTGGCAAGAAACCAGCGCTGGATATGTGTAGGAGAAAAGCAAATAGAAATCAGTGGGAATCTAGAGATGGCAGCAGGGGACACAAGCTGAGAACACAGCATATTGTCCAAAAGGCCAGGGAGCTACAGAGCCAGAATGCTTGGAAACCAAGACCTAGAGACACAAAGGTAGCAGAGCCTCAGAGCCACATGCTGAACAATGCCAGAGAGCACCATTCACATGGAAGGCTGTGGAGTTGCAACATGGTGGCCCTGTGGGGGTCTGTGATCTAAGGACACCAGTGCCAGCTTGGTTCCTGATCCATATCACAGCATTTCTGGAAACTCAGAACACACAGCATGCATGCTTCAAATTCAATTTGGAGAGAGGAGCATTTAAGTGGCTGAGGTTTTATTTGGGGGAAGAGGAGGTTCTAGCTCCATACTTTCTCCTGGTAATGGTAGGAATCCGCAGAGACATTCTAACAGTTGGACTTCCCTGGAGGGTCTGGCTCCCAGTTGGGCCCCTTTGTAACTTTAACAAAACCCCCAATTCTGCATTTCTCCTGAGCCCTACTTCCTACCACCAGGGCTGTGGTCTTGGCAGTCTCTGGTTCTGGAAAGGAAGGAGGTATGGAGAAGAGAGAAGTGATGGGTGGTGAGACTCGGGTAGGTAGGGAGGTGTGTGCCCATGGACACACAAAGGCAGAACCTTTCTGGCTTCCATCATTAACTGGTTCCATGAAGCTGAACCTGACCTGCTTGAAGGCCAGGGTTGTCTGCCCCTCCCCTTGGGAGGACCAAGTTGGATCCCCAAAGATAAGCCTAAGCAGTCCATGTTTAGGTTCTGTGCAGCTTACAGGGGCCTCAGAGCTACTGTGGTTTGGAGACAGGGTCAGATGGTTAGCTTCTTTGAGTTTCTGCTCTTTGTGGAGTACAAAAATATGAGGCAGGGTTTGCAAACCTCAACAGTTGGGGCCAGGCAGGTAACATAGATATGTGAAGTGGCTGAGTCTGTAGACCCATCTAAAGGAATCCAAATCAGTCTTTTTTTTTTTCTGAGACAAATTTCACTCTGTCATCCAGGCTGGAGTGCAATGGCGCAATCTTGGCTCACTGCAACCTCCACCTCCTGGGTTCAAGCAATTTGACAGCCTCAGCCTCCCGAGTAGCTGGAACTACAGGCACCTGCCACCATGCCCAGCTGATTTTTTGTATTTTTAGTAGAGACGGGGGTTTCGCCTTGTTGGCCAGGCTGCTGTCGAACTCCTGACCTCAGGTGATCTGCCCACCTTGGCCTCCCAAAGTGCTGGGATTACAGGCGTGAGCCTCCGCACCCGGCCAAAAAATCAGTCATTTAAAAATAGCTTATTGGCCCAGCAAAACACTCCTGGGGGCTAGCCTTGGTAAGTTTGTGACTCCTAGTAAGGGGTCATGGAAACCGAAGCGGGGGCAGGGTGGAACTTGGGTGTAGGCATTTTTGTGGGCAGGTCTGTGCAGAGAGAGTTTGAGTGCTGGAGATGTCCATCCCAGAGCTGAGCTTAAGTGTGGCTGCTGGTTAGGAAGCACTAATCTGAGAGGCCGAGAGAAATGGAATTACACTTGGTCCTGAGGTGTGGACTACTTTCCCGTCTAGAAGCTGAGAGTATTAGGTGACGCTAGTTCAGGTCATGCCTTGCCCACAGCACTCTTTACTCAGGGTGATTCAACTCTGCCCTAGAATATATTTTTATATAAATATTTACAGAACAAATCCAGAGAATCTGTGGGGAGAAATGGTGGATTTTGAATGAGAAGAGTCCTAGGCCTCGTAGAAATTAAGCTCCCTTTCCTTCTACAGGGAATTAAAGCCCAAATCTACAAGCCTTAGACCTTAGCTCTCTTGCATCTCATTAATGCTCCTCCCAAGAAAAATCTTTGTGCACATTTTCTCTTTAGGAGAAAGGGGAGGGGCAGACAACCCTGACCTTCAAGTAGGTCAGGTTCAGCTTCATGGAATCAGTTAATGATGGAAGCCAGGTTCTGCCTTTGTGTGCCCATGAGTCTCACCACCTACCTGAGTCTCACCACCCAGCACTTCTCTATTCTCCAGACCTCCTTCCTTCCAGAACCCGAGACTACCGAGACTACAGCCCTGGTCCTAGGAAGTAGGGCTAGGAGAAATGCAAAATTGGGGGTTTTGTTAAAGTTACAGACCCAGTCCCCTCCTCCTCTCTTGAATGCTGCTGAATGCTAAATTACACAAGAACTTTGGACAGTAGAGGTTTTTTTTTTTTTATCCCCAGCAGATATTCTGAACCTCATTTTTTAGTTTTGAGGACAGAGTGTGTTTGCGTAAGTTAGAGCCGTAAGTAGTGCTGGTCCACATTTCCCCAGCCTGGGCCCTAGGCAGGAGCCACGGCTGCTCATCCGTCTGGGATGAGCCTCTAAGACGGTTGAGGAACCTGTGTATGTTCTATGTTCAAGAGGCTGCGATTAAGAGCGTGTCCCCCAGAGTCAGAAAGAACTTTTCAAAACCCGGCACTGTTTCTTCCGGCTGCGTGACCTTGAACCAGTAACTTAATGTCTTTTTTTTTTTTTTTTTTTTTTGAGGCAGAATCTCACTCTCTCTCGCAGGCTGGAGTGCAGTGGTGCAATCTCAGCTCACTGCAGCCTCCACCTCCTGGTTTCAAGTGATTCTCCTGTCTCAGCCTCCCCGGTAGCTAGGACTACAGTCGTGTGCTACCACGCCCAGCTAATTTTGTATTTTTAGTAGAGATGGAGTTTTACCATGTTGGCCAGGCTGGTCTCAAACTCCTGACCTCAGGTGAGCCACCCGCCTTGGCCTCCTAAAAGTGCTGGGATTACAGGTGTGAGCCAATGCCCCCAGCCAACTTAATGTCTTTTTTTTTTTTTTTTTTTTTTTTGAGACAGAGTCTCATTCTGCCGCCCAGGCTGGAGTGCAATGGCGAGATCTCGGCTCACTGCAAGCTCCGCCTCCTGGGTTCACGCCATTCTCCTGCCTCAGCCTCCCGAGTAGCTGGGACTACAGGCACCCACCACCACACCCAGCTAATTTTTTGTATTTTTTAGTAGAGACGGGGTTTCACCGTGTTAGCCAGGGATGGTCTCGATCTCCTGACCTTGTGATCCGCCCGCCTTGGCCTCCCAAAGTGCTGGGATTACAGGCGTGAGACACCGCGCCCAGCCAACTTAATATCTTTTGTGCAGCTTCCTCATCTATGAAATGGGGACAACAGTGGGCCCTCACCCCACAGGGAGTTATGGTGACGTGATGCATGTCAATGGCAGGGATATGTCACAGCCGACATTTATTGAGTACTTACTAACATTCTCTGTGGCAAACCAAAGGAAACAAAGCGGAGAGAAGCATACTGTGTCCTCCTTTGAACTCCTGGGCACTTGCTAAACAGTGTGTCAGTCTTCCTGGCGTATCATAACTTTTTCTTAACTCAAGAGCAGAATCTAGGTCTTTTTTTTTTTCTACTAGTCTCGCTCTAAGGTGCGCCCAGGTTCAAGCAATAATCCTGCTTCAGCCTCCTGAGTAGCTGGGATTACAGGCGCCTGCCACTACGCCCAGCTAATTTTTTGTATTTTTAGTAGAGATAGGGTTTCACCATGTTGGTCAGGCTGGTCTTGAACTTCTGACCTCAGGTGATCCACCCACCTCGGCCTCCCAAAGTGCTGTGATTACAGGCGTGAGCCACCGCGCCCAACAAATCTGGGTCTTTTTCTCTCAACTTGCCTACAGGGTATAGTAGGCCATCTTGGGTTGATCATGGGCTCAAAACAGTTTGTAGAAGGAAAGAATGCCACTTTCTAGTCATTATTGCCTGTGGGGCCCCATATGTGCTGCCTGCATTACCCTGGGCTGCACACTGCTGTCTGAAGCACTGAAGCCCATCACCCCTTTCTTCACCCCGCAAACCCGTCCCTCTCTGGCCCGAAGTCGTTGGAGCCTTTCCTGACCACCGCATTGCTCTGAGCTGCTGCTGCCTTCCTGCTTCACTTTCTGTGCTTCTGATGTATTCCCGTCCCCAGGCTTCCCAGGTGGCTTCCCCTCTTCCCCTGGGGGCTGATTTCCACTGAGCAGCCAACCGCAGCCTCTGGCCACAAGGAGAGCGGAGCACAGGTAGGGCAAGAAGACAGAAGGCCCCGGTGGTGGACACCCCTCACTGGCCACATTCTCCTTGCAGGAGCAGGAAGCCGCCTACCACCATGAGCAGCACGCTGTCACCCACAGACTTTGACAGCTTGGAAATCCAGGGCCAGTACAGTGACATCAACAACCGCTGGGACCTTCCTGACTCGGACTGGGACAATGACAGCAGCTCGGCCCGCCTCTTTGAGAGGTCTCGCATTAAGGCTCTGGCAGGTGAGGTCAGAGGAGGGTCGAGGTGGGGGGATGGGACAGAAATAAACCCATGTTGCCACCACAGATGAACGAGAAGCTGTGCAGAAGAAAACCTTCACCAAGTGGGTAAACTCGCACCTGGCCCGGGTCACGTGCCGGGTGGGGGACCTGTACAGCGACCTCCGGGACGGACGCAACCTGCTGAGGCTCCTCGAGGTGCTCTCGGGAGAGATACTGGTGAGCTGTGGTCATGAAGGGAAGTGGGGGGGTCCCGTGCCATTTTGCCCCCGTCCCTCCACAGCCAAAGCCTACAAAGGGCCGCATGCGGATCCACTGCCTGGAGAACGTGGACAAGGCACTGCAGTTCCTCAAGGAGCAGAAAGTGCACTTGGAAAACATGGGCTCCCATGACATTGTGGACGGAAACCACCGACTGACCCTTGGGCTGGTCTGGACCATCATCCTTCGATTCCAGGTACCCCAGCACACTGTCACACAGGGTGTGGTGGGACTGAGGGCCCTGCTTGCTTCCTTCCTAGATCCAAGACATCAGTGTGGAGACAGAAGACAACAAGGAGAAGAAGTCAGCCAAGGATGCCCTGCTTCTGTGGTGCCAGATGAAGACTGCAGGGTGAGGACACCCTGGGCGTGTGGCACTGGAGGCTACTCACCATTTTCTGAATCTCTGTTTATAGTTATCCCAACGTCAATGTACACAACTTCACCACCAGCTGGAGAGATGGACTAGCTTTCAACGCCATCGTGCATAAACACCGGTGAGAAGATGGGGTTAGCAAACGCAGCAGAGTCTGATCCCTTCTGTCTTGCCTCCCCACCCAGGCCAGACCTGCTGGATTTTGAGTCTCTGAAGAAGTGTAATGCACACTATAATCTGCAGAATGCATTCAATCTGGCTGAAAAGGAACTGGGACTTACCAAGCTGCTGGATCCCGAAGGTGGGGCCAGAGCTATGTGAAAAAGAGGTGGTGGAGGCCTGACCCAAATGGTCCTCTCTTGCAGACGTGAATGTGGACCAGCCAGATGAGAAGTCAATCATTACCTATGTGGCTACTTACTACCATTACTTCTCCAAGATGAAGGCCCTGGCCGTGGAAGGCAAGAGAATTGGCAAGGTACTGTCCATGGGCAGTAGGCATAAAGGCCAGGACTGTCACGTCCCTGTCTTCTGCCTCCCAGGTGCTGGACCATGCCATGGAGGCAGAGCGCCTGGTGGAGAAATACGAGTCCCTGGCCTCGGAGCTGCTGCAGTGGATCGAGCAAACGATCGTGACCCTCAATGACCGGCAGTTGGCCAACTCCCTTAGCGGGGTCCAGAACCAGCTGCAGTCCTTCAACTCCTACCGCACCGTGGAGAAGCCGCCCAAGTAGGTGTCCCTGGGGCCCCACCCTTCCCTGAAATTCTGACCCCAACCCGGCCTCCTGCCTCAGGTTTACCGAGAAAGGGAACTTGGAAGTGCTGCTCTTCACCATCCAGAGCAAGCTTCGGGCCAACAACCAGAAGGTCTACACGCCCCGCGAGGGCCGGCTCATCTCGGACATCAACAAGGTCCGTGGCTGCCCACAGGCCACCCACCCTCATCCCTTCCACTAACCCTGTCCCCACCCCATAGGCTTGGGAGCGGCTGGAGAAGGCGGAGCACGAGCGTGAGCTGGCCCTGCGCACCGAGCTCATCCGCCAGGAGAAGCTGGAGCAGCTGGCCGCCCGCTTCGACCGCAAGGCTGCCATGCGGGAGACCTGGCTCAGCGAGAACCAGCGCCTCGTGTCCCAGGTAGGACTTGAGGCTCCTAGGATGCTTAGGCTCCCCACACCTCCTCTCCCTGCCCCCGACACAGGACAACTTTGGGCTGGAGCTGGCAGCTGTCGAGGCAGCAGTACGGAAGCACGAAGCCATTGAGACGGACATCGTGGCCTACAGCGGCCGGGTGCAGGCAGTGGACGCCGTGGCTGCAGAGCTGGCCGCCGAGCGCTACCACGACATCAAGCGCATCGCCGCTCGGCAGCACAACGTGGCACGGCTCTGGGACTTCTTGCGGCAGATGGTGGCCGCCCGGCGGGAGCGGCTCCTCCTCAACCTGGAGCTGCAGAAGGTGTTCCAGGACCTGCTCTACCTCATGGACTGGATGGAAGAGATGAAGGTACCAGTGAGGCGTGCTGGGTGGGGTAAGAGGCGGGCATGTGCACTTCATGTGTGCCTGGCAGGGCCGGCTGCAGTCTCAGGACCTGGGCAGGCACCTAGCAGGAGTGGAGGACCTGCTGCAGCTGCACGAGCTGGTGGAGGCAGACATCGCCGTGCAGGCCGAGAGGGTGCGGGCCGTCAGCGCCTCTGCCCTGCGCTTCTGCAACCCAGGGAAAGGTGAGAAGTCAGCGAAGGCACTGGAGAGGGAGAAGGCTCTGACCCTCTCCTGTGACTTTCTCAGAGTATAGACCTTGCGACCCGCAGCTGGTGTCGGAGCGGGTGGCCAAGCTAGAGCAGAGCTATGAGGCACTGTGCGAGTTGGCAGCGGCGCGGCGGGCCCGGCTGGAGGAATCACGGCGGCTCTGGCGTTTCCTCTGGGAGGTGGGTGAAGCTGAGGCCTGGGTGCGGGAGCAGCAGCACCTCCTGGCCTCAGCCGACACGGGCCGAGACCTGACCGGTGCCCTCCGCCTGCTCAACAAGCACACAGCCCTGCGGGGCGAGATGAGCGGCCGGCTGGGGCCCCTGAAGCTCACCCTGGAGCAGGGCCAGCAGTTGGTGGCCGAGGGTCACCCTGGGGCAAGCCAGGCCTCTGCCCGTGCAGCTGAACTCCAAGCCCAGTGGGAGCGGCTAGAGGCCCTGGCCGAGGAGCGTGCCCAGCGGCTGGCCCAAGCCGCCAGCCTCTACCAGTTCCAGGCCGATGCAAACGACATGGAGGCCTGGTTGGTTGACGCACTGCGCCTGGTGTCCAGCCCCGAGCTGGGGCACGACGAGTTCTCCACGCAGGCTCTAGCCAGGCAGCATCGGGCCCTGGAGGAGGAGATTCGAAGCCACCGGCCAACCCTGGACGCCTTGAGGGAACAGGCAGCAGCCCTGCCCCCCACACTGAGCCGCACGCCCGAGGTGCAGAGCCGGGTGCCCACCCTGGAGCGGCACTACGAGGAGCTGCAGGCCCGGGCAGGCGAGCGAGCGCGGGCCTTGGAGGCAGCCCTGGCGCTCTACACCATGCTCAGCGAGGCCGGGGCCTGTGGACTCTGGGTGGAGGAGAAGGAGCAGTGGCTCAACGGGCTGGCCCTGCCTGAACGCCTGGAGGACCTGGAGGTCGTGCAGCAGAGGTAGGCCCCTCAGGCTCCTAGTGGGACCAGCCACAATTCACGCCTGGCTCTTCCACCCTCTCAGGTTCGAGACCCTGGAGCCTGAAATGAACACCCTTGCAGCACAAATCACCGCGGTGAATGACATTGCCGAGCAGTTACTGAAGGCCAACCCCCCAGGCAAAGACCGCATTGTCAACACCCAGGAGCAGCTCAACCACAGGTGGGTTTGGGAGGGCAGGACCAGGAAACTGAGGCAGGAAGCTGAACCTTCCCCCTGCTCTCAGGTGGCAGCAGTTTCGGCGTCTGGCAGACGGCAAGAAGGCAGCTCTCACCTCAGCCCTGAGCATCCAGAACTACCACTTAGAGTGCACGGAGACCCAGGCCTGGATGAGAGAGAAGACCAAAGTCATCGAGTCCACCCAGGGCCTAGGCAACGATCTGGCTGGGGTGCTGGCCCTGCAGCGCAAGCTGGCCGGCACGGAGCGGGACCTGGAGGCCATCGCCGCCCGGGTGGGCGAACTGACTCGAGAGGCAAATGCCCTGGCTGCCGGCCATCCCGCTCAGGCAGTGGCCATCAACGCCCGGCTGAGAGAGGTGCAGACCGGCTGGGAGGACCTCAGGGCCACCATGCGGCGTCGAGAAGAGTCGCTGGGGGAGGCGCGGCGGCTGCAGGACTTCTTGCGCAGCTTGGATGACTTCCAGGCCTGGCTAGGCCGCACTCAGACTGCTGTGGCCTCTGAAGAAGGGCCGGCCACCCTGCCTGAGGCAGAGGCCCTCCTGGCCCAACATGCAGCCCTGCGGGGAGAGGTGGAGCGGGCCCAGAGCGAGTATAGCCGGCTGCGAGCCCTGGGCGAGGAGGTGACCCGGGACCAGGCTGACCCCCAGTGCCTCTTCCTACGACAGCGACTGGAGGCCCTGGGAACTGGCTGGGAGGAGCTGGGCCGAATGTGGGAGAGCCGGCAAGGTCGCCTGGCCCAGGCCCACGGCTTCCAGGGATTCCTGCGGGATGCTCGTCAGGCTGAGGGCGTGCTCAGCAGCCAGGTGAAAGTCCAGGGCAAAGTCCCAAGCAGGAGAAAATGAGCTGAATGTCATCCCTCCCACACAGGAATATGTTCTGTCTCACACGGAGATGCCAGGGACACTCCAGGCTGCTGATGCTGCCATTAAAAAACTGGAGGACTTCATGAGCACCATGGACGCCAATGGGGAACGGATCCACGGGCTCCTGGAGGCTGGCCGCCAGCTGGTATCTGAAGGCAACATCCACGCCGACAAGATTCGGGAAAAGGCAGACTCCATTGAGAGGAGGTCTGATGAGGACAGTCCATGAATTAGGGTTCTTCCAGAGTTTCACAAGAGGGTGTCGTTCCAGGCACAAGAAGAATCAAGACGCAGCGCAGCAATTTCTGGGCCGTCTTCGGGACAACCGGGAGCAGCAGCATTTCCTGCAAGATTGTCACGAGGTGAGGCTCCCTGGGGCCCCGGGATATTCCCTTTGGAAATGTCCCTGTTTTATGTTTGGTCCAGCTGAAGCTCTGGATCGACGAGAAGATGCTGACAGCCCAGGACGTGTCCTATGACGAGGCCCGCAACCTGCATACTAAGTGGCAGAAGCACCAGGCATTCATGGCCGAGCTGGCTGCCAACAAAGACTGGCTGGACAAGGTGGACAAGGTGAGCAGTGCTGTGGGGGCTGCCTCTGGGCAGGCACTTTGACATTTTCTGTCCTGCCTTCCAGGAAGGGCGAGAGCTCACCCTTGAGAAGCCAGAGCTGAAAGCCCTGGTGTCGGAGAAGCTGAGAGACCTGCACAGGCGCTGGGACGAGCTGGAGACCACCACCCAAGCCAAGGCCCGCAGCCTCTTTGATGCCAACCGAGCTGAGCTGTTTGCCCAGAGCTGCTGTGCCCTGGAGAGCTGGCTGGAGAGCCTGCAGGCCCAGCTGCACTCGGATGACTACGGCAAGGACCTCACCAGCGTCAACATCCTGCTCAAGAAGCAGCAGGTGTGCTGTGGGCCTTTGATGGGGATGGTGAAGCTAACATGTCCTTCCTCCTGGCGGTTTGCAGATGCTGGAATGGGAGATGGCTGTGAGAGAGAAGGAGGTGGAGGCAATCCAGGCCCAGGCCAAAGCACTGGCCCAGGAGGACCAGGGTGCAGGGGAGGTGGAGAGAACCTCGAGGGCCGTGGAGGAGAAGTTCAGGGCCTTGTGCCAGCCCATGCGGGAACGCTGCCGGCGCCTGCAGGCTTCTCGCGAGCAGCACCAGTTCCACCGCGATGTGGAAGATGAGATTGTGAGTCACTGGGGCCAAGGACGGCAAGCTGCGGGCCTCCACTGACCCCCTCTTCCTCTTCCAGTTGTGGGTGACAGAGCGGCTGCCCATGGCCAGCTCCATGGAGCATGGCAAGGACCTGCCCAGCGTCCAGCTTCTCATGAAGAAAAACCAGGTGAGGCAGAGGCTGAAGGCAAAAGAGAAGTTTTCAGCATTTTCTCTTCTGTGGCCATGGGCAGACCCTGCAGAAAGAGATTCAGGGCCATGAGCCCCGGATCGCGGACCTGAGGGAGCGGCAGCGTGCTCTAGGTGCAGCAGCAGCAGGTCCAGAGCTGGCTGAGCTGCAGGAAATGTGGAAACGCCTGGGCCACGAGCTGGAACTTCGAGGGAAGCGACTGGAGGATGCCCTGCGAGCCCAGCAGTTCTACCGCGATGCCGCCGAGGCGGAGGCCTGGATGGGCGAGCAGGAATTACACATGATGGGCCAGGAGAAGGCCAAGGTGAGGGCCAGGACAGAGCCCAGTGTATGTGACTGATGCTGGATGCCACTGTCCCTTCCCCCAGGATGAGCTGAGTGCCCAGGCAGAGGTGAAGAAGCACCAGGTGCTGGAGCAAGCCCTGGCCGACTACGCGCAGACCATCCACCAGCTGGCGGCCAGCAGCCAGGACATGATTGACCACGAGCACCCAGAGAGGTGGGTGCAGCGGCAGCCCGGCCCAGCCTGGGGTCCCACAGTGCCTCCCTCACTCTTCTTGCAGCACTCGGATATCCATCCGCCAAGCCCAGGTGGACAAGCTGTATGCCGGCCTGAAGGAGCTGGCTGGAGAGCGGCGGGAGCGCCTGCAGGAGCACCTCCGGCTGTGCCAGCTCCGCCGCGAGCTGGATGACCTGGAACAGTGGATCCAGGAGCGCGAGGTGGTGGCGGCCTCCCACGAGCTGGGCCAGGACTACGAGCATGTGACTGTGAGTGTAGGGAGGGCACCCAGCTCAGATCAGGCATGGTCTGTCCATCTGCTTCCTCTACCAGATGCTCCGAGACAAATTCCGAGAGTTCTCCCGGGACACAAGCACCATCGGTCAGGAGCGCGTAGATAGCGCCAATGCGCTGGCCAATGGGCTCATTGCTGGGGGCCATGCTGCACGGGCCACCGTGGCCGAGTGGAAGGACAGTCTCAACGAGGCCTGGGCTGACCTGCTTGAGCTGCTGGACACACGGGGTCAGGTGCTGGCCGCGGCGTACGAGCTGCAGCGCTTCCTGCACGGGGCACGCCAAGCCCTGGCGCGGGTGCAGCACAAGCAGCAGCAGCTTCCGGACGGGACTGGCCGCGACCTCAACGCTGCCGAGGCCCTGCAGCGCCGACACTGTGCCTACGAGCATGACATTCAGGCCCTCAGCCCCCAGGTCTGACCCAAGCATGAGGAGGTGGGGGAGGCGCTCTGCCTGACTCTGACCCGGGGCTCCGCAGGTCCAGCAGGTGCAGGACGACGGCCACCGGCTCCAGAAGGCCTACGCTGGAGACAAGGCTGAGGAGATCGGCCGCCACATGCAGGCCGTGGCCGAGGCCTGGGCCCAGCTTCAGGGAAGCTCTGCCGCCCGCCGGCAGCTGCTGCTGGACACCACAGACAAGTTCCGCTTCTTCAAGGCTGTCCGGGAACTGATGCTCTGGATGGATGAGGTCAACCTGCAGATGGATGCCCAGGAGCGTCCCCGGTGAGAATCCCAGGGCTCAGGGCCTCCACGGGCAGCAGGTGATGCTGTTTCTGCCTCCCCCCAGGGATGTGTCCTCCGCGGATCTAGTCATCAAGAACCAGCAAGGCATCAAGGCAGAGATAGAGGCCCGGGCAGACCGCTTCTCCTCCTGCATCGACATGGGGAAGGAGCTGCTGGCCAGGAGCCACTATGCGGCCGAGGAGGTGGGTGAGGCCTGGGTGGCCGGGCCATTCTCTGCTAACTCATATCTCTGCCCCCCGCCCCCAGATCTCAGAGAAGCTGTCTCAGCTGCAGGCACGGCGCCAGGAGACAGCTGAGAAGTGGCAGGAGAAGATGGACTGGCTTCAGCTGGGTGAGCTGCCAAGGGGGCCCCAGGCCCTGTGGCACCATCTTCCTGCAACCCCCGATCCTGCCAGTTTTGGAGGTGCTTGTGTTTGGAAGAGATGCAGGGATGGCAGAGGCCTGGCTCTGCAGCCAGGAGCCACTGGTGCGCAGCGCTGAGCTGGGTTGCACGGTCGACGAAGTTGAGAGCCTCATCAAGCGGCACGAGGCCTTCCAGAAGTCAGCAGTGGCCTGGGAGGAGCGATTCTGTGCGCTGGAGAAGCTTACTGCGGTGAGGGACACAGGACCCCGGATGCCCACTCCTTCTACACGCTGAATGCAGCATTTTTTGACAGCTAGAGGAGCGGGAGAAGGAGCGAAAGAGAAAGAGGGAGGAGGAGGAGCGGCGGAAACAGCCGCCTGCTCCCGAACCCACAGCCAGTGTGCCTCCAGGGGACCTGGTGGGCGGCCAGACAGCTTCTGACACCACCTGGGACGGGTGAGAGCCAGGATGCCTGGGTAGGAGGAGGCTAATGATTCTGTGTTGCCTTTGGTCATCCCAGAACCCAGCCACGGCCACCACCATCCACACAAGCACCCAGTGTTAATGGAGTCTGCACAGATGGAGAGCCCTCACAGGTGACCCCACTGTCCCTCTGTGCCCCCATCGGGCACATCCTTTTACAGATTCTTGTCCTTGCAGCCCCTGCTGGGACAACAGAGACTTGAGCACAGCAGCTTCCCCGAAGGGCCGGTGAGTTCCCCTGCAAGTGTGGTGTTGATAACAACCTTTGACACTGACACTGATTCCCCCCCAGGGACCTGGCTCAGGGGACGAAGCCAATGGGCCCCGGGGAGAGAGGCAGACCCGGACTCGGGGCCCGGCCCCATCTGCAATGCCCCAGAGCAGGTCTACCGAGTCAGCCCATGCTGCCACCCTGCCGCCTCGAGGCCCAGAGCCATCTGCCCAGGAGCAGATGGAGGGGATGCTGTGCCGCAAGCAGGAGATGGAGGCCTTCGGGAAGAAGGCTGCCAACAGGTACAGCCTCTCTGGAGCCTGCTCTCAGAGGGAGGCCGGCCAGTCAGCACCGCGTCCCTCGCAGGTCCTGGCAGAACGTGTACTGTGTCCTGCGGCGTGGGAGCCTCGGCTTTTACAAGGATGCCAAGGCAGCCAGCGCGGGAGTGCCATACCACGGAGAAGTGCCTGTCAGCCTGGCCAGGGCCCAGGGCAGCGTCGCCTTTGATTACCGAAAGCGCAAACATGTCTTCAAGCTGGGGTAGGAACAGGGAACAGTGCTCTCGGGATGGGAGCTCTGCCCTGTGGCCTCTCTCTCCCAACAGCTTACAGGATGGAAAAGAATATTTATTCCAGGCCAAGGATGAGGTGAGCTGTCCTTCGTGTTCCTCTCTGTCCGTTTGAAGCTGATTGAGGGTCTTTCCATCCACAGGCAGAGATGAGCTCGTGGCTACGGGTGGTGAATGCAGCCATTGCCACAGCGTCTTCTGCCTCTGGAGAGCCTGAAGAGCCGGTGGTGCCCAGCACCACCCGGGGCATGACCCGGGCCATGACCATGCCCCCAGTGTCACCCGTCGGGGCTGAGGGGCCTGTTGTGCTCCGCAGCAAAGACGGCAGAGAACGAGAGCGAGAAAAACGCTTCAGCTTCTTTAAGAAGAACAAGTAGTTGGGGGCAAGGTCCCAGGCCAACTCCCTCCCTCCGTTCAGGAAACTGCCAGGGACAGTCGACAGGGACCGCCCTCTTGTCAGGACAACTGCCTGCTGCTAGGGTCTGTTGCCAAGGTCAACCCATCACCAGGAACTGTCACTGGGGACGAGTCCATGTTCCCAAGGGCAGCCCTTCTCTTCTGCTGTTTAATTCCAGACTGGTGGTGGGACCCAGGTAACCCCCTCTCCCACCCCCGCCGACTTCTCCCCTTTCCCCAGCCTCGTGCCTCTGTCCCTCACCACGGTGTGGACAGTGCCGCACCCTCAACATAGGCCATGTGGGGAGTGGCTGCCCCTGCCTCAGGGTCATTCTCCTGCCATGCGAGGGCACTCGCCTTCTGCCTTCTGGTTCCTCACCCCTCAGACCAGCCAGGAACCTCTCAGAGCTGAAGCAGGCCCTGGGGGCAGAAGTGCCAGATGACAGTCAGAGGCGCAGGAGCCCTCCCTCCCCACCCCCACCCTGTAACTCCAGCTGCCACTCCATCTCCAGCTGCTCTCAATGGCTTCCAGGTGTGTTGTTCGGGGACAGCCACCGCCTTGAGTCTGGCCAAGGAGGTGATTAAACAGCTCAGCTTCTCTCACCGCCTCTGGGTGTCTTTGCTTTCCTGACCACAGCCTCTCTGCCCAAGCCTGTGTCCTCTCCTTCCGTTCTGGTCTCCTTCATCTCACGTTTCCCCAGCCTCCAAGCTCTTGAAGAGCCGTGTCACACTGAGAGCTTCCCTGACCTGGTCTCATTTCCCTCTGACAGTGACCTCCAGTGTGCTGGGTTGACCAATGCCAAGCCTCTTTTTAAACCAAAGTAGTTCACCATGGGTTGGGATGATGTCAACAAGCAGTATTCATGTTAAAAAGCAATGAGGGACTCCTTCCCTGGTGCACAATTTTCTTCACTTGTGATCTCTAAACTGTTTTCAAATTGGAAGACTGGGAAGCATTGCTACAGCCCCAGCCAGTCTCAGCCACTGCTCAGCCCAGTGGTGGAAAGCTGAGCACACAGCGGGTGCTTACTGCCCCCACTTGCCGTCTGCTCTCCAGTAGATCAAGGGACCTCAGACAGGGATCTGAGAAGTGGCAGGTTCCAATAAACTGATCAACAGAATGAAGTCACTCTGGGAAGCCATGAGGTGACTTTACAGCCCAAGCATGTAAATATACACACAGAGGATAATATATATTCTTTTTTTTTTTTTTTTTTGAGACAGAGTCTCACTCTGTCAGCCAAGCTGGACTGCAGTGGCGCAATCACAGCCCATTGCAACCTCCACCTCCTGGGTTCAAGCAATCCTCCCACCTCAGCCTCCCGAGTAGCCTGAACCACAGGCACATGCCATCATACCCGACTAAGTCTGTTTGTTTTTTGTAGAGACGGGGTCTCACTATGTTGCCCAGGTCGGTCTCGAATTCCTGGGCCCAAGTGATTCTCTCACCTTGGCCTCAAACTGTTGGGATTACAGGCGTGAGCCACCATGCCCAGCTGAGACTACCTTCTGGATCTGATGAAGTATTAGAAAGGAGCGGGTGGCTTCTCCTTTGTCTCTGGTTTGGCAATCGGAGCTTTCAGGGCACAGTGTTTGTCTCCAGATGTTGATGGAAGTGGGCACTCCTTGGTGGCCTCCAACAGGAAAAGCGTGTTCTTTCATTGTTTCCTATACACACAGACAACCGTTTTTCCAGGAAGGCAGCCCCATCTTTAGTCATTGACTGCGGGCCTATCATCAGTCATGACGAAGACCGAGTTAGGTGTGTGCAGGCCCAGAACTAGCACATCACAGCCCCAGAGTGGGCTCCAAACCGGTAGACCAGAGAGCCTGCAGGATAATTTCCCCCTTAAGATGGGTAGATTTACTGTTCCACAGCCAACAGGTGGATACGCGTAACTAGAACAATCTGTCATGGGACTAAGTGGAAGAATCCATCAGCACTACACAGCATCTTTTCTTCAAATACAACTGTAAAATCTCCACTGAAGAGACAGTCATACCTTGGGGGTGCTCAGGGAATCTAGGTATTTGCACTCCAAGCTGGCAAGCCTGGGGGCACTGAAGGGAAACAATAATTGGAAATGTCAGAAGGAAATGTATATGGAGAAATTAATAGAGAAATGATTATTTTAACACGACACGTAAGTGTAAATAGGACAGCCAATTGAAGCAGTCCTGCAGTAGGGGCAGGCATTGTCAACGGAGAGGTGAGACTGAAGACCCCGAGCAGCATCTGCATATGCGGCAGCAGGACTTCAGGGCATGATTCCTTAAGAACAGGACATAGAAGAGGGGAAGCATAGTGTCAGGAATTAAGTCAGAAAACACCTTCAGCTGTGAGTGGAAGAAAGAAAAAATTCCAGGAAAGACAACAGGATGGAATGGGGCGGTGAGGGCTATGAGACAAGTTAGACACAAAAATACAATAAATGCAGGCAGCACAAATCAATGGAGAGAGATGGCAGATAAAAATGGATTACTTGGGCCGGGCGCGGTGGCTCACGCCTGTAATCCCAGCACTTTGGGAGGCCGAGGCGGGCGGATCACGAGGTCAGGAGATCGAGACCATCCCGGCTAAAACGGTGAAACCCCGTCTCTACTAAAAATACAAAAATTAGCCGGGCGTAGTGGCGGGCGCCTGTAGTCCCAGCTACTTGGGAGGCTGAGGCAGGAGAATGGCGTGAACCCGGGAGGCGGAGCTTGCAGTGAGCCGAGATGCCGCCACTGCGCTCCAGCCTGGGTGACAGAGCGAGACTCCATCTCAAAAAAAAAAAAAAAAAAAAAATGGATTACTTGGCCAGGCATGGTGGTTCACGCTTATAATCCCAGCACTTTGGGAAGCCGAGGTGAGTGGGTCACTTGAGCTCAGGAGTTCAAGACCAGCCTGGGCAACATGGTGAAACCCCATCTCTACAAAAATTAGCCAGGTGTAGTGGCATGTGCCTGTAGTCTCAGCTACTTGGGAGGCTGAGGCAGGAGCATTGCTTGAACCTGGGAAGCAGAGGTTACAGTGAGCCGAGATCATGCCACTGCACTCCAGTCTAGGCAATAAAGTGAGACCCTGTCTCAAAAAAAAAAAAATAGGATTATGTAGAGAAAAATATATTTGCATTCTTAACATCACCTACAAGAGTGGACTTTAGGTCCATGCTGTCCACAGCAGCAGCCACCCAGCCATGTGTGGCTACTGAGATGTAGCCAAACCAAGTGTGTCATGACTCTGAAACACCAGGTATGAAGCATGGAAGAGGACAACAACTTTAAATACCTTAATTTTTATATTGATTATGTGTTGAAATAATATTTTAGATATATTGGGTTTCAAAAGTATCATTAAAGTGAATTTCAACTATTTTGATGACTTTTTAAATGTGTTTGCTGGAA